CTCTCTAGAAAAATTTTTTAAAAAATTAGGCCGCTCGAGGCAGAGTGCAGTGGCTCACGCCTGTAATCCAACACTTCAGGAGGCTGAAGAGGGTGGATCACCTGAGGTCAGGAGTTCCAGACCAGCCTGGCCAACATGGTGAAACCCCGTCTGTACTAAAAATACAAAATTAGCCGGTGTGGTGGCACACGCCTGTAGTCCCAGCTACTCAATAGGCTGAGACAGGAGAGTCTCTTGAACCCGGCAGGCGGAGGTTGCAGTGAGCCGAGATCGTGCCACTGCACTCCAGCCTGGGCAAGACAGAGCGAGACTCCGTCTCAAAAAATACAAACAAAACAAACAAACAAAAAATTAGGCTGCTAGCTCAGTGGCTCATGGCTCACACCTGAAATCCTAGCACTTTGGGAGGCCAAGGCAGGAGGATCGCTTCAGCCCAGGAGTTCGAGACCAGGCTGGGCAATACAGGGAGACACAGCGCCCCCACTGCCCCTGTCCGCCCCGACTTGTCTCTCTACAAAAAGGCAAAAGAAAAAAAAATTAGCCTGGCGTGGTGGTGTGCACCTGTACTCCCAGCTACTAGAGAGGCTGGGGCCAGAGGACCGCTTGAGCCCAGGAGTTCGAGGCTGCAGTGAGCTGTGATCGCACCACTGCACTCCAGCTTGGGTGAAAGAGTGAGACCCCATCTCCAAAACGAACAAACAAAAAATCCCAAAAAACAAAAGAACTCAGCCAAGTGTAAAAGCCCTTTCTGATCCCAGGTCTTAGTGAGCCACCGGCGGGGCTGGGATTCGAACCCAGTGGAATCAGAACCGTGCAGGTCCCATAACCCACCTAGACCCTAGCAACTCCAGGCTAGAGGGTCACCGCGTCTATGCGAGGCCGGGTGGGCGGGCCGTCAGCTCCGCCCTGGGGAGGGGTCCGCGCTGCTGATTGGCTGTGGCCGGCAGGTGAACCCTCAGCCAATCAGCGGTACGGGGGGCGGTGCCTCCGGGGCTCACCTGGCTGCAGCCACGCACCCCCTCTCAGTGGCGTCGGAACTGCAAAGCACCTGTGAGCTTGCGGAAGTCAGTTCAGACTCCAGCCCGCTCCAGCCCGGCCCGACCCGACCGCACCCGGCGCCTGCCCTCGCTCGGCGTCCCCGGCCAGCCATGGGCCCTTGGAGCCGCAGCCTCTCGGCGCTGCTGCTGCTGCTGCAGGTACCCCGGATCCCCTGACTTGCGAGGGACGCACCCGGTTCCATCTACCTTTCCCCCACCCCAGGTCTCCTCTTGGCTCTGCCAGGAGCCGGAGCCCTGCCACCCTGGCTTTGACGCCGAGAGCTACACGTTCACGGTGCCCCGGCGCCACCTGGAGAGAGGCCGCGTCCTGGGCAGAGGTGAGGGCGCGCTGCCGGTGTCCCTGGGCGGAATTTCCTAATCTCTGTGATTTCTGCCCTGCAGTGAATTTTGAAGATTGCACCGGTCGACAAAGGACAGCCTATTTTTCCCTCGACACCCGATTCAAAGTGGGCACAGATGGTGTGATTACAGTCAAAAGGCCTCTACGGTTTCATAACCCACAGATCCATTTCTTGGTCTACGCCTGGGACTCCACCTACAGAAAGTTTTCCACCAAAGTCACGCTGAATACAGTGGGGCACCACCACCGCCCCCCGCCCCATCAGGTATGTTGGCATTTTTCTGAGAAGTTCGCTGTCTTATCTTGTTCCTCATCTTCTTTCCTTTTAGGCCTCCGTTTCTGGAATCCAAGCAGAATTGCTCACATTTCCCAACTCCTCTCCTGGCCTCAGAAGACAGAAGAGAGACTGGGTTATTCCTCCCATCAGCTGCCCAGAAAATGAAAAAGGCCCATTTCCTAAAAACCTGGTTCAGGTAGAGAAAGAAGTTCTCTGTTTCTCTGGGAGTACTAATTCTTTTTCTTTCATTTTGTCTTCAGATCAAATCCAACAAAGACAAAGAAGGCAAGGTTTTCTACAGCATCACTGGCCAAGGAGCTGACACACCCCCTGTTGGTGTCTTTATTATTGAAAGAGAAACAGGATGGCTGAAGGTGACAGAGCCTCTGGATAGAGAACGCATTGCCACATACACTGTAAGTATCTCTTAGAAGCTTGTTGACACCGGGAGCTCAAGTCACCCTCACTTGGTTCTTTCAGCTCTTCTCTCACGCTGTGTCATCCAACGGGAATGCAGTTGAGGATCCAATGGAGATTTTGATCACGGTAACCGATCAGAATGACAACAAGCCCGAATTCACCCAGGAGGTCTTTAAGGGGTCTGTCATGGAAGGTGCTCTTCCAGGTATATCCACTAATGAGAATCTGAATACTCAGGTCTAAACCTTCATCTCCTTGAACTCTTCCAGGAACCTCTGTGATGGAGGTCACAGCCACAGACGCGGACGATGATGTGAACACCTACAATGCCGCCATCGCTTACACCATCCTCAGCCAAGATCCTGAGCTCCCTGACAAAAATATGTTCACCATTAACAGGAACACAGGAGTCATCAGTGTGGTCACCACTGGGCTGGACCGAGAGGTCAGGGGTCAGGAGGATCCAGAGGGTGTGGAGTCCTGACTTGGTTGTGTCGATCTCTCTGCAGAGTTTCCCTACGTATACCCTGGTGGTTCAAGCTGCTGACCTTCAAGGTGAGGGGTTAAGCACAACAGCAACAGCTGTGATCACAGTCACTGACACCAACGATAATCCTCCGATCTTCAATCCCACCACGGTAATTCTATAACTCCTTAGAGGGTTTCCAAACTTTGTAAATGACACATCTCTTTGCTCTGCAGTACAAGGGTCAGGTGCCTGAGAACGAGGCTAACGTCGTAATCACCACACTGAAAGTGACTGATGCTGATGCCCCCAATACCCCAGCGTGGGAGGCTGTATACACCATATTGAATGATGATGGTGGACAATTTGTCGTCACCACAAATCCAGTGAACAACGATGGCATTTTGAAAACAGCAAAGGTTTGTATGGTACCTGGCAAGATGCAGAAACTGGCATCCTCACAGCTGTTCATACCCTTGTCCCCTGGTATCTTCTTAGAAGTAGATTCGCTTTGGCAGTTGTTTTTAACTTCATTGTTTCTGCTCTCTAGGGCTTGGATTTTGAGGCCAAGCAGCAGTACATTCTACACGTAGCAGTGACGAATGTGGTACCTTTTGAGGTCTCTCTCACCACCTCCACAGCCACCGTCACCGTGGATGTGCTGGATGTGAATGAAGCCCCCATCTTTGTGCCTCCTGAAAAGAGAGTGGAAGTGTCCGAGGACTTTGGCGTGGGCCAGGAAATCACATCCTACACTGCCCAGGAGCCAGACACATTTATGGAACAGAAAATAACGTAAGTGTGAGGATTTTTCAACTGACTTGCAGTATTCTAAAAGCCAGAGCTTGTCCCCGTTCAGATATCGGATTTGGAGAGACACTGCCAACTGGCTGGAGATTAATCCGGACACTGGTGCCATTTCCACTCGGGCTGAGCTGGACAGGGAGGATTTTGAGCACGTGAAGAACAGCACGTACACAGCCCTAATCATAGCTACAGACAATGGTAAGGGGGCCTCATCTGAGCCTTTGCTGCCTAGCTGCCACATTTTCTGTGTATTTTCTCTTAGGTTCTCCAGTTGCTACTGGAACAGGGACACTTCTGCTGATCCTGTCTGATGTGAATGACAACGCCCCCATACCAGAACCTCGAACTATATTCTTCTGTGAGAGGAATCCAAAGCCTCAGGTCATAAACATCATTGATGCAGACCTTCCTCCCAATACATCTCCCTTCACAGCAGAACTAACACACGGGGCGAGTGCCAACTGGACCATTCAGTACAACGACCCAAGTGGGTACCTGAGTTTTATTTTGGCAACTTTGGTCTCATCATTTCTTTTTATTGCTTTCTCCAGCCCAAGAATCTATCATTTTGAAGCCAAAGATGGCCTTAGAGGTGGGTGACTACAAAATCAATCTCAAGCTCATGGATAACCAGAATAAAGACCAAGTGACCACCTTAGAGGTCAGCGTGTGTGACTGTGAAGGGGCCGCTGGCGTCTGTAGGAAGGCACAGCCTGTCGAAGCAGGATTGCAAATTCCTGCCATTCTGGGGATTCTTGGAGGAATTCTTGCTTTGCTAAGTAAGTCCAGCTGGCAAGTGACTCAGCCTTTGCAACACTTGCTCTGTCTCCCCCACCATCCCAGTTCTGATTCTGCTGCTCTTGCTGTTTCTTCGGAGGAGAGCGGTGGTCAAAGAGCCCTTACTGCCCCCAGAGGATGACACCCGGGACAACGTTTATTACTATGATGAAGAAGGAGGCGGAGAAGAGGACCAGGTGGGTTTTGAAAACCTTGGTAGCTCAGTGGTCTTCATTGTACTTCAACCTTTTTTCTCCAAAGGACTTTGACTTGAGCCAGCTGCACAGGGGCCTGGACGCTCGGCCTGAAGTGACTCGTAACGACGTTGCACCAACCCTCATGAGTGTCCCCCGGTATCTTCCCCGCCCTGCCAATCCCGATGAAATTGGAAATTTTATTGATGAAGTAAGTAATCCACGTGGAAAGCCAAAGCATGGACTAAAAGATGCTTTTGTCCCTTCTTCTTTAGAATCTGAAAGCGGCTGATACTGACCCCACAGCCCCGCCTTATGATTCTCTGCTCGTGTTTGACTATGAAGGAAGCGGTTCCGAAGCTGCTAGTCTGAGCTCCCTGAACTCCTCAGAGTCAGACAAAGACCAGGACTATGACTACTTGAACGAATGGGGCAATCGCTTCAAGAAGCTGGCTGACATGTACGGAGGCGGCGAGGACGACTAGGGGACTCGAGAGAGGCGGGCCCCAGACCCATGTGCTGGGAAATGCAGAAATCACGTTGCTGGTGGTTTTTCAGCTCCCTTCCCTTGAGATGAGTTTCTGGGGAAAAAAAAGAGACTGGTTAGTGATGCAGTTAGTATAGCTTTATACTCTCTCCACTTTATAGCTCTAATAAGTTTGTGTTAGAAAAGTTTCGACTTATTTCTTAAAGCTTTTTTTTTTTTCCCATCACTCTTTACATGGTGGTGATGTCCAAAAGATACCCAAATTTTAATATTCCAGAAGAACAACTTTAGCATCAGAAGGTTCACCCAGCACCTTGCAGATTTTCTTAAGGAATTTTGTCTCACTTTTAAAAAGAAGGGGAGAAGTCAGCTACTCTAGTTCTGTTGTTTTGTGTATATAATTTTTTAAAAAAAATTTGTGTGCTTCTGCTCATTACTACACTGGTGTGTCCCTCTGCCTTTTTTTTTTTTTTAAGACAGGGTCTCATTCTATCGGCCAGGCTGGAGTGCAGTGGTGCAATCACAGCTCACTGCAGCCTTGTCCTCCCAGGCTCAAGCTATCCTTGCACCTCAGCCTCCCAAGTAGCTGGGACCACAGGCATGCACCACTACGCATGACTAATTTTTTAAATATTTGAGACGGGGTCTCCCTGTGTTACCCAGGCTGGTCTCAAACTCCTGGGCTCAAGTGATCCTCCCATCTTGGCCTCCCAGAGTATTGGGATTACAGACATGAGCCACTGCACCTGCCCAGCTCCCCAACTCCCTGCCATTTTTTAAGAGACAGTTTCGCTCCATCGCCCAGGCCTGGGATGCAGTGATGTGATCATAGCTCACTGTAACCTCAAACTCTGGGGCTCAAGCAGTTCTCCCACCAGCCTCCTTTTTATTTTTTTGTACAGATGGGGTCTTGCTATGTTGCCCAAGCTGGTCTTAAACTCCTGGCCTCAAGCAATCCTTCTGCCTTGGCCCCCCAAAGTGCTGGGATTGTGGGCATGAGCTGCTGTGCCCAGCCTCCATGTTTTAATATCAACTCTCACTCCTGAATTCAGTTGCTTTGCCCAAGATAGGAGTTCTCTGATGCAGAAATTATTGGGCTCTTTTAGGGTAAGAAGTTTGTGTCTTTGTCTGGCCACATCTTGACTAGGTATTGTCTACTCTGAAGACCTTTAATGGCTTCCCTCTTTCATCTCCTGAGTATGTAACTTGCAATGGGCAGCTATCCAGTGACTTGTTCTGAGTAAGTGTGTTCATTAATGTTTATTTAGCTCTGAAGCAAGAGTGATATACTCCAGGACTTAGAATAGTGCCTAAAGTGCTGCAGCCAAAGACAGAGCGGAACTATGAAAAGTGGGCTTGGAGATGGCAGGAGAGCTTGTCATTGAGCCTGGCAATTTAGCAAACTGATGCTGAGGATGATTGAGGTGGGTCTACCTCATCTCTGAAAATTCTGGAAGGAATGGAGGAGTCTCAACATGTGTTTCTGACACAAGATCCGTGGTTTGTACTCAAAGCCCAGAATCCCCAAGTGCCTGCTTTTGATGATGTCTACAGAAAATGCTGGCTGAGCTGAACACATTTGCCCAATTCCAGGTGTGCACAGAAAACCGAGAATATTCAAAATTCCAAATTTTTTTCTTAGGAGCAAGAAGAAAATGTGGCCCTAAAGGGGGTTAGTTGAGGGGTAGGGGGTAGTGAGGATCTTGATTTGGATCTCTTTTTATTTAAATGTGAATTTCAACTTTTGACAATCAAAGAAAAGACTTTTGTTGAAATAGCTTTACTGTTTCTCAAGTGTTTTGGAGAAAAAAATCAACCCTGCAATCACTTTTTGGAATTGTCTTGATTTTTCGGCAGTTCAAGCTATATCGAATATAGTTCTGTGTAGAGAATGTCACTGTAGTTTTGAGTGTATACATGTGTGGGTGCTGATAATTGTGTATTTTCTTTGGGGGTGGAAAAGGAAAACAATTCAAGCTGAGAAAAGTATTCTCAAAGATGCATTTTTATAAATTTTATTAAACAATTTTGTTAAACCATTGTCAAATTTGTTTTATTTGATTCCACC